GGGAATTGCCACTCTTCTCCAAAATTAGGCTTTATTAAGAGGCAAGGCTATGTTCTCCTCATATATATGTGTGTGTGTGTGTGTGTGTGTGTGTGTGTGTGTGTGTGTAAAAAGTAAATGTTTTACACAGATCCCCATAAGGGAAAAGTGGGCTATAGTAATACAGTATTTTTTTGTTTTTCTTTTTTTTGGGGGGGGGGGGGACAGTTTCGCTCTGTCACCCAGTCTGGAGTACAGTGGCGCGATCTCGGTTCACTGCAACCGCCGCCTCCCGGGTTCAAGCGATTCTCCTGCCTCAGCCTCCCGAGTAGCTGGGACTACAGGCAAGCACCACCACGCCCGGGTGATTTTTTTTTTTTTTATTTTTAGTAGAGACGGGTTTCATCATGTTGGTCAGGCTGGTCTCGAACTCCTGACCTCAAATGATCCGCCCGCCTCGGCCTCCCAATGTGCTGGGACTACAGGCGTGAGCCACCGCGCCCCGCCAAATACAGTTTTATCAGGAATCAAAACTGTGCTCTCTTCTGGACTCTCAGCTTTAGCTGTTTGGAGCGTTTAGTCTAAGCCTTACCACTTACATTGTAATGTGAAGATCAAATTGTAACGACATGGCAATAATAAGGCTCCTATTGGTTGGGTACCACCAGTTTATGCCAGGCATTGTACTGATTCATGTCTTTAATCCTCAAAACGACCTTCCGAGGTCAGCGTTTTTATTCTTTTTCCAGAGGAGCAAACTGAGTTTCTGAGAAGTCACACCCAACTTGGTGGCAGAGCTGACGCTGGCATGGGGTTGACTCCAAAGCTCTCTACGCCACGAGGGTGGGAAAGACAACGAAACACAAGCGAGAAGAATAATGAGAACTGGGATCGCAACTTCATTAAATGAGAAGCCAGGAACAGGTGGCGGAGGGCACGCGGTTCGCTGCACGGAGTCGCTCAGGCTCTTTGAAACACCGCGCGGGGGAGCGGGGCGGTGCCGGAAGTCAGGCCATGGCTTCCGGTTCTTGCGTCGGAAGTGGCCGGTCAGCGTCGCTGCCGGTCTCCGGCGGAGACGGACTCTGGAGTTTGGGCGGCCCGGGCGGCCACTAGGTACTCTGATATTCCGTACTAAACACGTCTGCAAGTCAAGATGTCGCACCCGTCCCCCCAAGCCAAGCCCTCCAACCCCAGTAACCCTCGAGTCTTCTTTGACGTGGACATCGGAGGGGAGCGAGGTGAGCGGAGTCTGACGCTCGCGGAAAAGCCCTTGCATACTGACAAGATTTTCTTTTCTTTTAGTTGGTCGAATTGTCTTAGAATTGTTTGCAGATATCGTACCCAAAACTGCGGAAAATTTTCGTGCACTGTGTACAGGAGAAAAAGGCATTGGACACACGACTGGGAAACCTCTCCATTTCAAAGGATGCCCTTTTCATCGAAGTATGTGTAAATTTTCTTAATCTTGTTATTCTCAGTCACTAATAGCCATTTTCCTTTTTTGTAGTTATTAAGAAATTTATGATTCAGGGTGGAGACTTCTCAAATCAGAATGGGACAGGTGGAGAAAGTATTTATGGTGAAAAATTTGAAGATGAAAATTTCCATTACAAGGTAAAGTAGAGAAAATGCATGTTATTGCTGATCCTTGGTTTTCTTTTAATTTTTATTTCTACAGCATGATCGGGAGGGTTTACTGAGCATGGCAAATGCAGGCCGCAACACAAACGGTTCTCAGTTTTTTATCACAACAGTTCCAACTCCTCATTTGGATGGGAAACATGTGGTGTTTGGCCAAGTAATTAAAGGAATAGGAGTGGCAAGGATATTGGAAAATGTGGAAGTGAAAGGTGAAAAACCTGCTAAAGTAAGTAAAAAGTTACAGTGAAATACACTTATTGCACTTCTACAATTTAGGGTTATTTTTACAGTTGTGCGTTATTGCAGAATGTGGAGAATTGAAGGAAGGAGATGACGGGGGAATATTCCCAAAAGATGGCTCTGGCGACAGTCATCCAGATTTCCCTGAGGATGCGGATATAGATTTAAAAGATGTGAGTACTTTCAGATTAGTCAAACTTTAATTAAAATCCAACATATTTGTATTTTTTTATACAGGTAGATAAAATTTTATTAATAACAGAAGACTTAAAAAACATTGGAAATACTTTTTTCAAATCCCAGAACTGGGAGATGGCTATTAAAAAATATGCAGAAGTTTTAAGGTAATATTATTTCTAACAAATTATTTTTAAGATTTCATACTGCTTTTATTAATGCATTCTGCAGATACGTGGACAGTTCAAAGGCTGTTATTGAGACAGCAGATAGAGCCAAGCTGCAACCTATAGCTTTAAGCTGTGTACTGAATATTGGTGCTTGTAAACTGAAGATGTCAAATTGGCAGGGAGCAATTGACAGTTGTTTAGAGGTAAGTCTGTTTGATTTTGAACTTTTTGAATAGATATAAATACTAGCTTTATACTTTTTTGTAGGCTCTTGAACTAGACCCATCAAATACCAAAGCATTGTACCGCAGAGCTCAAGGATGGCAAGGATTAAAAGAATATGATCAAGCATTGGTAAATTTTGTTCCAAATGTTTAATTTTTTAACACCTAACTTAAATGTTTTTTTCCAATTAAAGGCTGATCTTAAGAAAGCTCAGGGGATAGCACCAGAAGATAAAGGTAAGTTGGCAGCTTTTGTAGTGAAAGTTAATGAAATAACTCACATTGCATATTTATTTTACAGCTATCCAGGCAGAATTGCTGAAAGTCAAACAAAAGATAAAGGCACAGAAAGATAAAGAGAAGGCAGTATATGCAAAAATGTTTGCTTAGAAAGGATTCAGTTTTGCTTATTGTGTGTTGATTGTATAAATGCAATAAGAAAATGTAAAGGTTTTTGTCTATGAATATGATCCCTAATGTGTTTCTTTTGACACCTTAGTTCCTTACTGTTTACAGTTTAGGAGTACTGATAGGGGTTCATGCTTAATAAACATGTCACAATACAGTAAGTAAAGTGGTTTTGTTTGTTTCTTTGAGATGGAGTCTTGCTCTGTCACCCAGGCTGGAGTGCGGTGGCGCAATCTCGGCTCACTGCATCCTCTGCCTCCCGGGTTCAAGCAATTCTCCTGCCTCAGCTTCCCAAGTAGCTGGGATTACAGGCACGTGCCACCACGCCCAGCTAATTTTTGTATTTTTAGTAGAGATGGGGTTTCACCATATTGGTCACGTCACGTTGGTCTTGAACTCCTGACCTTGTGATCCACCCCGCCTTGGCCTCCCAAAGTGCTGGGATTACAGGTGTGAGCCACCGTGCCCGGCCAAGTAAAATGTTTTTTAAAATGGTTATGTGCATTATTCATAAAAAATAATGGTGTCCAGTCTTTTTAAACTTGTAAAGACACATCTTATTGAATAAAGAGATGAGAGCTTAAGTTTGTATATTGTTTCCTTCGATTCTTTGATGTATCCAT